ACCACCTCCCCTAACATTAATAGAGCTTCCAGGTCACTAACCAGTGTCAGAGAGCAGCCCATGCAACTAGAAATTCAAAAGATGTCGAACATAGGGTCAAGCTTAGAATAAGACGTCTTAGCTAATTAAGTATGCTTTTTTCCCGAAATTCATATTAACAAAATCTTGGATATGTCAGAGAATGCATTCTAAGTTCACTCAACCTAGGAGGGAGAAACATAATTTTAAATTAAGAGCTGAAGCATTCTTGTCCTAACACAAAGCAAGGAAAACGAAATATCACACCACAGGAGGGATTTCACAAATTTGCGTCAACATCAAAACCTTAAAATAGGCAAGGAGAATGCAGATTCACAATGAACTCTTGTACTTGTTTTGTTCAGAGGAGAGATGGTTCTGAGAGAATGACAGTGAACTAACCCCAGCTGGTTTAGTTGGTGCTTTCAACTACTGCTTCTGATCAACTCCTTTAGCTAGAATAAATTGATGAGGATTTTGGCATGTGGTATTAGAGATGGTTATTAATTTTTTCCTCTTATTTGCATTGTTCAATATAGTAAATACTAGCTGTATATGGCTACTTCAATTCAAATTAATTACAATGAAATATACTTAAATATTGAATTTCTTAGTCACTCTTGGTTCATTATTGAATATCTTCAGCTAAGATTTCCCAACTAAAGACACTAAGAGGTGGCTTAGTTAACTGGTCATCCACAAATATTGAAGCTGCTGTTAACTCCTGATATATTCTCTGCAAGGAGAATACTCATAAGCCTCCTCCTGAAATCAGCAGCCTAGAGATAGTTTTATAAACTGGATACAAGTTGGAAATCTATATACTCTTTAAGTGTTTGAAATATTAGCTTCCCAGGGAAGAAAATCAAATTCATAAGATATGCTAGGACAATTTAACTCAAGATGTTCAAAACTGAAATGACATATTCTACAACATGTGATAAAACCACCCCCTAACAACTTAAAGCAAAACAGGGATGGACCTTAAAGACCTGCCTTTTCCTCATCCCCCAGCCAATCAGTTTTCAAATCTTGCATTTTATTTTGAAAGGTCCCTATCCCCCTGGTCTCTTGTTTCTAGACTTGGCACATATTTAAGTTTGTTACCTCTCTCTACTGACTTTTCTCTCTTCAAACAGTATCTATGCCTGCCAAATGTGAACGTACAAGAAACAAATCAGAATGTGTCATTCTGATTTAAACTGCTTATTAGTTAATACCCTCAAGATAACATCTGGGTTCTTAGCTTCAATGAGTCAAGCCTACTTACATCTTTTTGTCTTTGGCTGCTCATTTCCTATCACATCGCACTCCAGCAATGCCAAGCTGTGCCGGCCTTCCACTCCATCTCCATTATTTCGCCCTCCACCGCCGCCGCCACGGCTTTTTGCCCCCCCGCCGCCGCGGCTTATTCCCCCCACCCCGCCTCGGCTTTTTGCCCGCCGCTGCTTTGTGCCCCCCCGGCGCCAGGGCTTTTAGCCCGCCGCGGCTTTTTGACCCCTTGCCGCTGCGAATTTTGCCGCCGCGGCTTTTTGTCCCCCGCCGCTTTTTGCACCCCGCCGCTTTTTGCACCCCGCCGCTTTTTGCCCCCCCCGCCGCCGCGGCTTTTTCCTCGCCGTGGCTTTTTCCCCCCTGCCCCCACGGCTTTTTACCCGCCGCGGCTTTTTGTCCCCTGCCGCCGCGACTTTTTGCCCCCCGCCGCCGCGACTTTTTGCCCCCACCCCGCCTCGGCTTCTTGCCCGCCGCGGCTTTTTACCCCCCGCCGCCGCGGCTTTTTGCCCGCCGCGGATTTGTGCCCCCCTCGCCGCCGCGGCTTTTTGCCCGCCGCGGCTTTCTGCCACACACCCGCCGCCGCGGCTTTTTGCCCCTCCGCCGCCGCGGCTTTTTGCCCCCACCTTGCCTCGGCTTTTTGACCGCCGCGGCTTTTTGCCCCACCACCGACACAGCTTTTTGCACACTCGTCGCCTTGGCTTTTTGCCGCCGCGGCTTTCTGCCCCCTCGCTGCCGCGGCTTTTTGCCCCTCCGCCACCGCCGCTGCTTTTTGCCCCACCGCCGCCGTGGCTTTTTGCCCGCCGCAGCTTTTTGCCATCGCGGCTTTTTACTCGCCACGGCCTTTTACCCGCCACGGCTTTTTGCGCCCCGCTGTCACGGCTTTTTGCCCCCCTGCCGCAGCGACTTTTTCGCCGCCGCGGCGTTTTGCCCCCGCCGCCACGGCTTTTTGCCGCTGTCGCCGCCGCTTTTTGCCCCCGCCGCCGCGGCTTTTTGCTGCCGCGACTTTTTGCCCCGGTCGCCGCCGCTTTTTGTCACCGCGACTTTTTGCCCCCGCCACCGAGGATTTTTGTCCCCGCCGCCACGGCTCTGAGGGCAGGAGCGGCAGACTCGGCTGCCAGCTCTACTGGCGTCCTGGCAAGGGCAGCGCCGAGGGGTGCTCCTGGTCCAGCTCTCCTGGCTCAGGGATTCTTTGCCTAGGCGCCGGCGCCCCGGGCTCCTTGCCTAGGCCCCTGTGGCCTGCATAGAGTGGCGCTGCCTGTGGAGGCGGTGGGAGAGAAGAAGGAGGGCGGTGGTGGGGGTGATGCGGCGGCCACGGAGGGTGGCACAGGGGCTGCGGCCAGCCGGGCGCTGCAGCAGTGCGGGCAGCTCCAGAAGCTCATCGTCATCTTCATTGGCAGCCTGTGCGGGCTGTGCACCAAGTGCGCTGTGTCTAACGACCTCACCCAGCAGGAGATACAGACCCTGGAGGTAAGGGGTTCGGGGACCCGGGCTGGGCTCCAATAAGGACTAAATTTATCTTCTTTCCTTGCAGCTAGGTGATGATATTCTGATCTATGAGATGCAAGAAGATGTGATGTGTGGGACATCCATGAAAACTGATTAATGAGACCTGACACAAATTAGAGATCAAGCCCACTACGACCACCACCATTTTTCTCTTCTATCCTATTTTTTTGTGACCTCTAGCATGACCATGATGCCAAGATCTCTAGCAGCCACATAGTGACCTGAGGTAAATCTGAGTATGAAAATCATGTGCCAGGATGGTGTAGAAAGAGGGTTTTGGATCCTATTGACAATGGAAAGTTGGTCTTCCTACCTCTGAACCTCTTTATGTAAGAGAAGTAACCTGAGTTTTAAAAGCCATTATTATTTCCATTTTCTCTGCTGATGCAGACAAACACAAGTCCTAATTTTATAGAGACCTAATACGTTCTGGACCTCAGAAAGAGATTCCTGGAGGAAATGTTGTTTTCAACCACTAACTCTGCTAATTTCAGGCCAAGTGAGGCATTATATAGACAGTCTGACCACTGCCACAGTTGCATACGTTCTAAATTTGAAATAAATCCCTTACTCTGTATCACTTATAGTGGATCTGCTTCTCTGATAAAACCCTCACTAAGACAATTATCATCCACTGTTTGTTTTTCCTGTGGTAAGTATATCATTGCTGTATAAAAATAACCTTTTAATTATTAACTCAGTTGGCCCAGTTTAGCATCTTTTCCATCTTCCATTCTCAATTTGATAATTACCATCTTTCATAATAATTATCCTTCAGGTTTCACAATACATGTATGTTGAATGTTAAGGCTATTCTTCATTGATATTTACACTTTGACTCCATGGTGAGAGAAGCTGCAGTATCTGAGAAATAAATAATTTGTATGTGGGAGGTGTGATTTTACAGCTAGATTATAGCTCAGTTTCTAGTTCTTTCTTTTAGAGAGATTTCTCTTGGTCATCTTTATAGAGGTATGAAGATATTTAGTTTTACTGTTATTATATTAACATTTTAAAAAGCAGCTTTCTACAAGGTATGGCATCAGGTGGAATTATTCTTGCTGTGCTCTCAAATAATCTCCATGCTAAGTTTTTGGGCCTCACTGCAGCCCCTGAACACGTATGTCTCTCTGTACCTCCTCTGTATGATGTAGTGAATTTTTTGGACCTTTGAATCACACACAGGCTTTCTTGGCTGTTTTATACCAAAGGACTTTCACTAAATTCCTAAGAAAAATTTAGCACAGCCGATGCTGTTTTCCAATGCCAACCTTGGAGTTTGCAATTTGCCCAGACAAAAATACCATAGCTGATGGTGATGATGATGTCAATATTTTTTTAAAATACAATTTAAAAAATGGTTCAACATAAATTATCTCATTTAGTCCCCTGAACAACCTTGTGATGTGATTTTGAACAGGAATATCAAGACCTCAGGATCTGGCATCAAATTCTGGGGTTTGAATATTATTTCTATCACAAACTATTTATATTACTGCTTATATGTAAGTGACAACCTTTCTATTCCTTATTTTTTCCACTTGTAAAATCAGAAAAATGACAATGATGAGAGCACCAAACTTATGAGCTTGCGAAGATTAAATGTGTGTATGGGTTTTTATCAGTTTGAGAGACATTATATTTCCATTTGTTGTCATTCTGTCCCTTCCATCAGGGTAGGACCTTTCTTCAGTGCATTACTTTGTCCCCTGAACCTAGAATGGTACCTGGAATATCATTGGTGCCCAATAAGTACTTGCTGAATAAATGACTGAATAAATAAATGTAATCTGTCAATATTTTCATCTGAAGATATGATATCTGTTTTTTACCTTATTTTTTCAATCATCCGAAAGGTAGTATGCACATTTGAAAGGTAGTCATTGTTATTTTCTTACACCAGTACTTGCACTTTTACAATATGTAGCAATAATCATAAGCAAAGTATCATGACAGAGTGAGAATAAACTTAAATCTGTAATTGCAATTTTTCTTCACCGTGGCCTCCATTGTTTGTCATGTGTCTTGGCTACGTCAGGATGGAAAGCATTGCTTTTTTCTATTTACAGGACCAGAATTAAATCCATGTTTCTTGGCTGACCATTTGGTTAGTTTTTGTTTGTTCATTTGTTTTTTCATGAAATGTTCATGGTGGTTGGGCTGGAATAGGTATAGCATTTTATTTATTTATACTCAGCTGAAACTAAGAGAAATATTTCAGACCAAGAAGTGGGGACAAGAGCAATACTTGTGTAATAATACGATGTACCATTTTACATTATTTGGAAGTGCTGATGCCTGCATCTATAGCATCAGTCAAGAAAGAGAGGTAATGAAAGAGATTTCAAATGAATATCAGATAGGCTTTAGTATTACATAGGATAAGACAGACAGGATTGGTCAGGGTATGCTGGAAAAGATTTTTTATCTTATTTTATTGGCTTTATTTAAATTTTTTTTTTTTTCCCAGCTGGAAATCTATTTATTTATTTTTCTTCAGTGTTACAATGAAACAACATTGCTTTATTTAAATTTTATAAAAATTCAAACCATACAGTACTTTATAATAAAATTGACTGCCTTTGGCTACTCTATCTCTATTTCCAGTGCAACTGTGGAAGTGGCACTGACAGATATGGTTTTAGCTACTTAGAAATTTTTCTAGACACACACACACACACACACACACACACACACAATTTATATGCAAAATGCTCATATGCATGTCATATTTTTTCTTTATTCAGCAAGTTATAGTGGATATTCTTTTATAGCATACGTAGCAATGGACTTCTCTTTTTAAAGACTGCCTAGAATTCTGTAGTTATAATACAGTCATTCATGTAACTAATTCTCTAAAAACAAGCCAGATGATATTTACTAAGAACTTACTATGGGTCAGGCACAGCTCTAATAGTCTAATCTCATCTAATCTCAATACGTTCATGAGTTAGGAATGGTTGTTATTCCCATATGTTCCCAATGAGGAAACTGAAGCAGAGAGTTTAAATAATGTGCCCTAATTTACAGAATTATTAAACTGGTACTGGAATTATGCAAAGATAATCAGGCATCAGAGTTTGTGATGTCAACTGTTATGTGATACTGCAATAAACGTTGTATAAACCTCTGTAAACTAGTGTGACATGGTTTGGCTGTGTCCCCACC